CCACAGAAATAAAGGATGACAAGCAGAGAGCCCCGGGCAGGAGGCAAAAGTCCTGTGTTCCAACTATAGTCATTTCTTTGCTGCATGATCTGAGTTAGGTCACCAGACTTCTCTGAGCCCCAGTTTCCCCAGCAGTGTATACGGGCTATGTGGGGAGTATTCAGGAGACAGACAACTCACTCGTCAAATCCTCCCCTTCCTGGCCAACAAAGCTGCTGCAACCACAGGGATTTCTTCTGTTCAGGTGAGTGTAGGGTGTAGGGAGATTGGTTCAATGTCCAATTCTTCTGTTTCCCTGGAGATCAGGTTGCCCTTTTTTGGTAGTCTCTCCAATTCCCTCCTTCCCGGAAGCATGTGACAATCAACAACTTTGTATACTTAAGTTCAGTGGACCTCAATTTCCTCATCTGTGAAATAAACGGGACTGAAAAATCATTCTGGCCTCAAGATGCTTTGTTGGGGTGTCTAGGTGCTCCAGGTGCTTCTGGGAGAGGTGACCTAGTGAGGGATCAGTGGGAATAGAGGTGATATTGTGGGGCTTTTCTGGAAATTGCAGAGAGGTGCATCGTTTTTATAATTTATGAATTTTTATGTATTAATGTCATCCTCCTGATCTTTTCAGCTGCATTGGGTAAATCCTTGCCTGCCAGAGTGGGTCAGCGGTGAGCCAGAAAGGGGGCTCATTCTAACAGTGCTGTGTCCTCCTGGAGAGTGCCAACTCATTCTCCAAGTAAAAAAAGCCAGATTTGTGGCTCACTTCGTGGGGAAATGTGTCCAGCGCACCAACGCAGGCGAGGGACTGGGGGAGGAGGGAAGTGCCCTCCTGCAGCACGCGAGGTTCCGGGACCGGCTGGCCTGCTGGAACTCGGCCAGGCTCAGCTGGCTCGGCGCTGGGCAGCCAGGAGCCTGGGCCCCGGGGAGGGCGGTCCCGGGCGGCGCGGTGGGCCGAGCGCGGGTCCCGCCTCCTTGAGGCGGGCCCGGGCGGGGCGGTTGTATATCAGGGCCGCGCTGAGCTGCGCCAGCTGAGGTGTGAGCAGCTGCCGAAGTCAGTTCCTTGTGGAGCCGGAGCTGGGCGCGGATTCGCCGAGGCACCGAGGCACTCAGAGGAGGTGAGAGAGCGGCGGCAGACAACAGGGGACCCTGACCAGGGCCTTCCTTGTATCTCTGCTGCAGGCGCCATGTCAGAACCGGCTGGGGATGTCCGTCAGAACCCATGCGGCAGCAAGGCCTGCCGCCGCCTCTTCGGCCCAGTGGACAGCGAGCAGCTGAGCCGCGACTGTGATGCGCTAATGGCGGGCTGCATCCAGGAGGCCCGTGAGCGATGGAACTTCGACTTTGTCACCGAGACACCACTGGAGGGTGACTTCGCCTGGGAGCGTGTGCGGGGCCTTGGCCTGCCCAAGCTCTACCTTCCCACGGGGCCCCGGCGAGGCCGGGATGAGTTGGGAGGAGGCAGGCGGCCTGGCACCTCACCTGCTCTGCTGCAGGGGACAGCAGAGGAAGACCATGTGGACCTGTCACTGTCTTGTACCCTTGTGCCTCGCTCAGGGGAGCAGGCTGAAGGGTCCCCAGGTGGACCTGGAGACTCTCAGGGTCGAAAACGGCGGCAGACCAGCATGACAGGTGCGGACATGTGCACGGAAGGACTTTGTAAGGGAACTGAATTGTTCATTTTATTTGATTGTAGTCTGTTTAAACAAGCACACAGAGCTAGTAGTGGTTCCTCTGCTGGGCAGCTTGACTTAGAGCAGACCCATGGGTGCGGGTGCGGTGATGGATAAAATCACATCTGTGAAGCATGGTGGGACACTCCATAATACCCCTCAAGAGACAGAGTGGACGTTCCCCGAGTTCTTCCTGTTCTCAGCAGTCGGCCCCATTGGCCCCAGGGAAGGGTGTCCTGGCCCCCCACTGTCTTCCTCAGTTGGGCAGCTCCGCCGCGTCCTCTTCTTCTTGGCCTGGCTGACTTCTGCTGTCTCTCCTCAGATTTCTACCACTCCAAACGCCGGCTGATCTTCTCCAAGAGGAAGCCCTAATCCGCCCACAGGAAGCCTGCAGTCCTGGAAGCGCGAGGGCCTCAAAGGCCCGCTCTACATCTTCTGCCTTAGTCTCAGTTTGTGTGTCTTAATTATTATTTGTGTTTTAATTTAAACACCTCCTCATGTACATACCCTGGCCGCCCCCTGCCCCCCAGCCTCTGGCATTAGAATTATTTAAACAAAAACTAGGCGGTTGAATGAGAGGTTCCTAAGAGTGCTGGGCATTTTTATTTTATGAAATACTATTTAAAGCCTCCTCATCCCGTGTTCTCCTTTTCCTCTCTCCCGGAGGTTGGGTGGGCCGGCTTCATGCCAGCTACTTCCTCCTCCCCACTTGTCCGCTGGGTGGTACCCTCTGGAGGGGTGTGGCTCCTTCCCATCGCTGTCACAGGCGGTTATGAAATTCACCCCCTTTCCTGGACACTCAGACCTGAATTCTTTTTCATTTGAGAAGTAAACAGATGGCACTTTGAAGGGGCCTCACCGAGTGGGGGCATCATCAAAAACTTTGGAGTCCCCTCACCTCCTCTAAGGTTGGGCAGGGTGACCCTGAAGTGAGCACAGCCTAGGGCTGAGCTGGGGACCTGGTACCCTCCTGGCTCTTGATACCCCCCTCTGTCTTGTGAAGGCAGGGGGAAGGTGGGGTCCTGGAGCAGACCACCCCGCCTGCCCTCATGGCCCCTCTGACCTGCACTGGGGAGCCCGTCTCAGTGTTGAGCCTTTTCCCTCTTTGGCTCCCCTGTACCTTTTGAGGAGCCCCAGCTACCCTTTTTCTCCAGCTGGGCTCTGCAATTCCCCTCTGCTGCTGTCCCTCCCCCTTGTCCTTTCCCTTCAGTACCCTCTCAGCTCCAGGTGGCTCTGAGGTGCCTGTCCCACCCCCACCCCCAGCTCAATGGACTGGAAGGGGAAGGGACACACAAGAAGAAGGGCACCCTAGTTCTACCTCAGGCAGCTCAAGCAGCGACCGCCCCCTCCTCTAGCTGTGGGGGTGAGGGTCCCATGTGGTGGCACAGGCCCCCTTGAGTGGGGTTATCTCTGTGTTAGGGGTATATGATGGGGGAGTAGATCTTTCTAGGAGGGAGACACTGGCCCCTCAAATCGTCCAGCGACCTTCCTCATCCACCCCATCCCTCCCCAGTTCATTGCACTTTGATTAGCAGCGGAACAAGGAGTCAGACATTTTAAGATGGTGGCAGTAGAGGCTATGGACAGGGCATGCCACGTGGGCTCATATGGGGCTGGGAGTAGTTGTCTTTCCTGGCACTAACGTTGAGCCCCTGGAGGCACTGAAGTGCTTAGTGTACTTGGAGTATTGGGGTCTGACCCCAAACACCTTCCAGCTCCTGTAACATACTGGCCTGGACTGTTTTCTCTCGGCTCCCCATGTGTCCTGGTTCCCGTTTCTCCACCTAGACTGTAAACCTCTCGAGGGCAGGGACCACACCCTGTACTGTTCTGTGTCTTTCACAGCTCCTCCCACAATGCTGAATATACAGCAGGTGCTCAATAAATGATTCTTAGTGACTTTACTTGTAATATTACTATTGTGGTTATTATACCT